GAAATAGCGATGATGGTTGGACAATATTGTGTGTGATTAATACCACTGAACTGTACAGTTAAAATGGTAAAAATGGCAAATATGATGTTCTATATCTTCACACGCGTCTTTGCTGGAGCAGAAGCGAGAGGTTAGGTTCTGTCAGTGTTCCCATGGCTTAGCCTTCCCTTTTGTTTTTAGAAGAACAACCTCTATTTTTAGGGATTTTCACACAAAGGCTTGTGGGCGTGGGAAGTTCTCCCAGCTGCCCTCCTGTTTCTCAGAAGCCCACATGGAAGCCTCTCAAATTATTTAAGGTTTAGGAAATATGCCAGATTGGGAATGGAGATAATTTAATCTCTCTGTATGTTAATTTAGGGTTCTTTTTTTCTGCAACATGAGGCCCTGGAAACCTTACTTCACCCCTAGGAAAGGCAGTTCTGGGTCTTGGTGAAGGGGGTAAGGGTAATTCACCCCTACACAGCATGCCCAGAGCGCTTTCCTGGCAAAAGCAGTTCCACGCCCTCAGAGTCTGGGGTCACCTGATCACGCAGCCAGGCACACACGGAGACCCCCGGTACCGGGGTCTCGGTCAGCTTGTCCAGATTCTTCTCCACATCTGCCCAGGGGGCTGCGGGTTTCCCTGCACTCCGGGCTTATCCCGGGCTTTCTCAGTCCTGCGTGCAGTGCTCACAGCCACTCCTCAGAGCCGCACAGGGTAGGCTCCTGTCCCTAGTCCCCTGGTCCCGGGGCTGGGCATTTCCGCTGGTTGCACTGTCGAGGGGGGAGAGGCAGTGGCTGGTCACTTCGAGCCTGTGGGCTTGCGGCCCCTACTCCCTGTTTTCCCCCAGCCCTGCCCCTACCCAGGTGAATGTTCTTGTCCAGGTAGGCGCGAAGGCCCGACCCTTGCGGAGGGAAAGCCTCTGCAGCGCCTCCTCGCCACCTGGGCCCGAGACTCCCGGTGCTGGCGTGGCAGGGGTGCCCCCGCCGGGACGGGACAGCTGGGACCCGCGCAGCCGAGCCGGGGCAGCCACGTGGCGGCGGGGCGGGGACCGGGCGGGCCGGGCGCTGGGAGCTGGCTGTCCCAGGAGCAGGTGAGGGCGGAAGGGCTGTGGGGGGTGGAGAGCCAGCCTGACCAAGGATGCTGTTACCTTCCAGAGCAGTCTCCCTGTCCAGATCACCAGGATCCCTGCTTGCTGGAGAATGACCCAGATGTCCCAGGTGCAGGAGCTCTTCCATGAGGCAGCCCAGCAGGTAGGCTCAGGATGTGCCAGGGTCTGTGATGGCCTCAGCTGATTTCTGTGTGTTCTGTTTGCAGGATGCCCTGGCCCAGCCCCAGCCCTGGTGGAAGACCCAGCTGTTCATGTGGGAGCCTGTGCTGTTTGGGACCTGGGATGGTGTGTTCACATCCTGCATGATCAACATCTTTGGGGTTGTGCTCTTCCTGAGGACTGGCTGGCTGGTGGTGAGTGCTGAGTTGGTGGCCTGGAGCCTCTCATCCAACCTTGCTCCTTGCTATTCTGCTGCAGGGAAACACAGGAGTGCTCCTGGGCATGTTCCTGGTGTCCTTCGTCATCCTGGTGGCCCTCGTCACGGTGCTGTCTGGCATTGGCGTCGGGGAGCGCAGCAGCATCGGCAGCGGTGGCGTCTACTCCATGATCTCCTCGGTCCTGGGTGGGCAGACGGGAGGCACCATCGGGCTGCTCTATGTGTTTGGACAGGTGAGGCCTGCGCCCGGGATGCTTCCCCTGCCTGCTGACTCTTCTACCTGGAATCGCATGTCAGTGTGTTGCAGGTGCCATGTATATCACCGGCTTTGCTGAATCCATCTCGGATTTGCTGGGCCTCGGGAATATCTGGGCTGTGCGAGGAATTTCAGTTGCGGTGCTTCTGGCCTTGCTGGGCATTAACCTCGCAGGTGTCAAATGGATAATCCGCCTCCAGCTGCTGTTGCTGTTCCTGCTGGCCGTGTCCACACTGGACTTTGTGGTGGGTTCTTTCACCCACCTGGACCCAGGTAAGCCTTTCAGAGTCCAGTATGTGGCCTTAGGCTTACGTTGCTCTCCATTGCTTTATTTCAGAACATGGTTTCATTGGATATTCACCCGAACTGCTACAGAACAACACGCTGCCCGATTACAGCCCGGGGGAATCTTTTTTCACTGTCTTTGGGGTTTTCTTCCCAGCGGCTACAGGTATTGTAATCTGGGTTCTTTTTTACTCTCAACTCACCCCATTCCCCATCTGGGTGTCTTTCAGGAGTCATGGCCGGCTTCAACATGGGGGGCGACCTCAGGGAGCCTGCCGCCAGCATTCCCCTGGGCTCCCTGGCAGCTGTTGGCATCTCGTAAGTTCCCCTCATGGCAATCAGTCTGAGCTGGGCAGCTCTGTTCTGCTCTTGGGTTTTGCAGGTGGTTTCTGTACATCATCTTCGTCTTCCTCCTGGGCGCCATCTGCACTCGAGAGGCCCTTCGCTATGACTTCCTGATAGCGGAAAAGGTGAGTGAGGCCTGCGCTACTCCAAGGGCTCAGGCACTGGCGAATGAAACCGCTTCTCACACAGGTATCCCTCATGGGCTTCCTGTTCCTTTTGGGCTTATACATCTCGTCCCTGGCTTCCTGCATGGGAGGACTTTATGGAGCTCCCCGCATCCTGCAGTGCATTGCCCAGGAGAAAGTGATCCCTGCACTTGCCTGTCTGGGACAAGGGGTGAGTAATCCTCTTTTTTTGGTTTGTTTTTTTATGGTCCTGCATGTTATTTTTGTTCCTGCAGAAGGGGCCAAACAAAACACCCGTGGCTGCCATCTGCCTGACCAGCTTGGTGACCATGGCCTTTGTTTTTGTGGGTCAAGTGAACGTTCTGGCCCCCATCGTCACCATCAACTTCATGCTGACATACGTTGCAGTGGACTACTCTTACTTCTCCCTGTCCATGTGTTCCTGCAGCCTGACCCCGGTGCCTGAGCCGGTGCTCAGGGAGGGCGCAGAAGGCCTCCACTGCTCTGAGCACCTGCTCTTAGAGAAAGCTCCCAGTTACGGCTCTGAGGGACCTGCCCAAAGAGTCTTGGAGGGCACGCTACTGGAATTCACCAAGGACATGGATCAGCTCCTCCAGCTAACCAGGAAGCTTGAGAGTAGCCAGCCCAGGCAAGGAGAGGGTAACAGGACCCCAGAAAGTCAGAAGAGGAAAAGCAAGAAGGCCACCAAGCAGACCCTACAAGATAGCTTCCTCTTGGACCTCAAATCCCCTCCTTCTTTCCCTGTCGAGATCTCTGACAGGTTGCCCGCTGCCTCCTGGGAGGGGCAGGAGTCCTGCTGGAACAAGCAGACTTCCAAGAGCGAAGGGACTCAGCCTGAGGGAACATATGGAGAGCAACTTGTTCCTGAGCTGTGCAACCAATCAGAGTCCAGTGGAGAAGGTGAGTGCTCTGGTATCACACTGGGGCCTCTTATTTGGCAGCCAAATCTTTGGCTATTTTTTAGATTTCTTCCTGAAGTCCAGGCTCCAAGAACAAGATGTCTGGAGAAGATCCACTTCTTTCTATACCCACATGTGCAACCCCTGGGTCTCCCTGTTGGGGGTGAGTAACTTCATCTTGATCTCAGTTGTTCTGGTGATTTGCTCTTCCTACTCTGTTTTCACAGGCTGTTGGGTCCCTTCTCATCATGTTTGTGATACAGTGGGTGTATACCCTGGTTAACATGGGTGTTGCTGCCATCGTGTATTTCTACATTGGCCGGGCCAGTCCAGGGCTTCACCTTGGTAAGCAGCAGAGCCATTTTGCCACTGGTTCCCAAAAATGGTTATGTATATGTCTTCCCTGCAGGATCAGCCTCCAACTTCAGCTTTTTCCGGTGGATGAGGTCTCTCTTGCTCCCCTCCTGCAGGTCTGTGCCAATTTGGAGCCAGTACCAGAATGTCTCACCATCCTCTGTGTCTCTCTCACTGCAGGAGCTTGCGGTCCCCTCAGGAGCAGATCATCTTGGCGCCGTCCCTGGCTAAGGTTGACATGGAGATGACTCAGCTCACCCAGGAGAATGCAGACTTCGCCACTCGGGATCGCTACCACCACTCCTCCCTCGTGAACCGGGAGCAGCTGATGCCTCACTACTAGATGCAGTGCTGGGACCTTCCTCTTTTGGAGCTGTCCCATGTACAGTGGACCCAAGCTCAGGACCTTCGTGGAGCTGCTTCTCCAACCTGAGAAACTCAAGACCCATCCTCCCGCTGTCACTTTGGACAATGGAAATCTACATTTTCTTTTCCCTTTTTTTTTTTTTTTGAGACAGAGTCTCGCCCTGTCACCCAGGCTGGAGTCCAGTGGCACAATCTTGGCTCACTGCAACCTCTGCTTCCCGAGTTCAAGCAATTCTCCTGCCTCAGCCTCCTGAGTAGCTGGGATTATAGGCATGCACCACCACACCCAGCTATTTTTTGTATTTTTACTGGAGACAGGGTTTCACCATGTTGGCCAGGCTGGTCTCGAACTCCTGACCTCGTGATCCACCCGTCTCAGCCTCCCAAAGTACTGGGATTACAGGCGTGAGCCACCATGCCTGGCCAGAAATCTATGTTTTCTTAGAACATGTGGAAGAAGGAAAAAGACAAAAAAGGAAATCTGGATTCTGAGGACCACGTCTCACCCAGGGTGACATCAGGAATGGTGCTAGCCTCTGCAACACGACACCCAGTCTGAAGAGCTCTATACAGGTACTAAGACTAGCAGGGGACACCAAGACTCTGCACAACCAGATTGCTTGTGCAGAGGGCCACAATAAGTGTATGTTTTATATTTTATTGTATTATTTATTCAAAAATAAATAATACACTCACATGTTTCCACACCCAAAAGATATATAGAGTGAAAAGTCTCCCTCCAATCCTTATTCTCCACCTGCTCAGTTCCTGTCTACCCTGGCCTAGAGGTAACCACTATTCTCATCCGTACATCCAGCATTTCTTTATGGATATACAAGCAAATGGGAATGTAGAGTCTCACATTCTCTCTTTATACACAAAAGTTAGCACGTTATACACATGTTCTGCACCTTGCTTTTTTCCCTTAACAATCTATCTTGGAGACATTTCATATCAATTCATATGCCATTTGTTCATTTTTTTCATTGTATAAATGTGTTATAATTTATTTCGCCAGTTCCACAATGATGAGCATTTGGATTCTTTCCAATCTTTTGCAATGACAATCAGCTCTGCAGTGAATAATCTTGTACAAATGTGCAAGCATAAAGTGTATCTCTAGGATAAATTCCCAAAAGTGGAATTGCAGGATCAAAAGGTACATGCATTTGTAAACTATTATTGTTTAGTGAGGGTCTTTTTAATTAAAGAATTAACATGAATTGCCTAATGGTGACTCATATTCTCAAAAGAA